ATGGGAGAAAGATGGAGGCCAGATTCAGCCAGTCTAGTCTTTCCACGTTCCTCTGCCTGCTTGTATCCTGGCTGTGCTGGCAGCCGATTAGGTGGTGCCCACCTGGATTGAGGGTGGGTCTGCCTCTCCCAGCCCACTGACTCAAATGGGAATCTCCTCTGGCAACACCCTCACAGACACACCCAGTGACAATACTTTGCATCCTTCAATCCAGTCAAGCTGACACTCAGCATTCACCATCACACCTGGGAAGCATGGAACCCAGAAACAAGTGCCAGGGCTCCAGTGCCAGTGCCTGTCCTGGGAAGATACCCAAGAGAAGACATGACCAGGACCTTGGGGGAGCATGAAATGGTGAGGGCACAGTGAGCTTGAAGGCTGATGTCACCTGCCAGGAGAGCGGCTGGCAGTCCTGCCTGGTGCCCCCCAAGGGGCAGAGCTGGCAGAGAGGGGCCTCCAATCGAAGGCCAGGAGTCGTGGAGCTCCAGTGCCTTGGTGTGGCTGGCCTTCTTGCCCCCCTCCCAGAGGACCCCGCCAGTAACAGCCCTGCTGGTGGAACCTTCCCCAGTGGGCATGAAAGAAATGAGGGCCCCACAAGCCACATGGACTCTGATGCCTGGAGCCAAGAATACCCCTTAGGGTGGTAGAAACCGCCCCCGGGGCACTGTGCAGTGTGGCTGGCTCTCCAGCATCAGGAGTACTGGGGATTGCCTGGGGGACGACTCCTAGGGCTGGGCGCCCGTGGGCCCTCCCCTGCTGCCACTGCGGCCCACGCAAGCCGGGCCTGAAGGGCGCGAGCGGCATGGGTGGGGAGCTTGAGGGGGCGTTGGGCTCCCACCAAGCGCCAGATCCTTGCGCGCCTCCAGCGCTCGCCCGCGCGGCTGGTTCCTTTGGGATGCGGAGGTGCGACGGCTCCTCCGCGCGCGCCCGCTGCACCCCAGCCCGCCCGCCGCCCCTCCCGGCCCTCCGCAGCCTCGGCCCGCCCTCGCCGCAGATATAAGGCGGCCCAGGCGGTGGCTGCTCCGAGCCCGGACGCCGCCGCCCACCAGTCAGCCGGCGTCCCCATGGCCCGGTCCGCGACACTGGCGGCCGCCGCCCTGGCGCTGTGCCTGCTGCTGGCGCCGCCTGGCCTCGCGTGGTACAAGCCAGCGGCGGGGCACAGCTCCTACTCGGTGGGCCGCGCCGCGGGGCTGCTGTCCGGCCTCCGCAGGTCCCCGTACGCGCGGCGCTCCCAGCCCTACAGAGGGGCGGAACCCCCGGGCGGGGCCGGCGCCTCCCCGGAGCTGCAACTGCACCCCAGGCTGCGGAGCCTCGTGAGTCCGGCGTGCCGGGGACTGATGGGGGGGGCCCCTCAGCCTTTGCTTGCCTGCCCCCCAGGCTGTGTGCGTCCAGGACGTCGCCCCAAACCTGCAGAGGTGCGAGCGGCTCCCCGACGGCCGCGGGACCTACCAGTGCAAGGCGAACGTCTTCCTGTCCCTGCGCGCAGCCGACTGCCTCGCCGCCTGAGCCCGGACCTCTCCTGGCACCGCTGGGGGCCCCCCGCCCCCACCGTCCCACTCGGTGACCCCAGGCCCCTCCGGCGCGGGATGGCGCCCCAGGTCTCCCCTACTCCGCTCACCCCGCAGTTAATGGCAAACGAATAAATAAATGAGGCGGCCTCGGAGTGAGGGGTGCTGGAGGACTGGCAGCCAGGCC